CAGCCTTACTCAGAATAGGCTATCAACACTGACTCGTTAGGATATTCAAGGGGGTATATGTATGTGTGTGGGGGGGGAATTCCCGACACCGATTTCACCATGCTTCTGTGGTCACTGCAGGAAAAAGGTAGAGCTCTCTGTTCTCTATCATCGCTCTCTTTGGAATATTATTCTCACTTCAAGCATTCTGCCTGAGCGAAGCCGTCACTTCTCCAACACATGGTCACAATTCTGAAGCTGCCAGGCGACTGAACGCAGTCGGCAGCACCCACCACTACCGGAGACTCAGCCCCAATCCGAAGCTTCTCCCTTAGTCAGGGATTGGGGCGCTGGGTTCCTGGTGTCACCGCCGGGCGGCGACCCCACCACAATCTCCCCAAAGCGCCGAAGCATGTCAGCCCGAAGATCTTGGCTGTCGCCTTTCCCCGAGCCTGCGGTGCCCGACAGGAGCCCGAGTTCACGCCGCCGCGCGCCAGAGCAAGAGGACGCGCCGCAGCGAGGGAAGCGGGGGCCGGACTGGGGCCCGGCGCCCTGATAGGGAAGGGGCGTGATCGCAGGCTGCTCGCGGCGAGGGCGAGACCGGGCGTGGGCTGCCAAGAGGCGACGCCGTGGAGCCCGGGGAGGGGACGTGGGGGTGAAGACAGGGGCAGCCCAGCGGCTCGAGGGCAGGCAGAAACGGCCGCGGCTACTCACTGAGCCAGGACTCCAGGCTTTCCCCTTCCGCCTCCGCCATATTGCAGCCGCCCGGCCCCGCGGCTTCAAAACTCGCGAGAGTCTGCACGAGCTGAGACGGGGCGGGGCCTGCATGGGGTCCTGAGAGGAGTGAGTGCCGTCACCGAGGGCCGCGCCAGACTGCGACGGATACAGGGAGGGCAAGGGTTTCCTTTTGGCGCTCCCCTTTGGACCCCGGAGTGAAAAACTCTAACGTCCAGATCAGTGGAGAGAAACGCAGATTTAGGACCCTGAGGAGTCTTTTTCACCCGTTTCCCGTCACTCGCTCAGGCGCGCCGAGGGCAGTCCTTGTGGGGTCCTCGTGGCCAGCCAAGATGGCTGCCCCCGCAGTGAAGGTTGCCCGAGGATGGTCGGGCCTGGCGTTGGGCGTGCGGCGGGCTGTCTTGCAGCTTCCAGGGTGAGAGGGTGGCGAGCAGCGGCGGGGGGGCGTTTGCCTGCCTCCTCCTTTCCCCCCCTCCCAGGCTAACTCAGGTGAGATGGAGCCGCTATAGTCCTGAATTCAAGGATCCCTTGATTGACAAGGAATATTATCGCAAGCCAGTGGAGGAGCTAACTGAGGAGGAGAAATATGTTCGGGAGCTCAAGAAGACTCAGCTCATCAAAGCTGCTCCAGCAGGGAAAACAAGTTCTGTGTTTGAAGACCCAGTCATCAGGTTAGATGGAAACAAACACTTGTTACATGGACGAGAGCTAAACGTGTTGCTTTTCTCTTTGAAGTAAATTCACCAACATGATGATGATAGGAGGAAACAAAGTACTGGCCAGATCCCTCATGATTCAGGTAAACAGCACTTCCCTCCTCAGTCATCTTTCGGGGCAGCCTCTTCCACCATATTCTTTTGCAGACTCTGGAAGCTGTGAAAAGGAAGCAGTTTGAGAAGTACCATGCCGCTTCTGCAGAGGAACAGGCAACCATCGAACGCAACCCCTACACCATCTTCCATCAAGCACTGAAAAACTGTGAGCCTATGATTGGGCTGGTACCCATCCTCAAGGGAGGCCGTTTCTACCAGGTGAATGAATGGCCAGGGCAAGAAAGCAGGGCGGACCAACTTGCCTATGTCCTGTCTCACCCAGGTCCCTGTACCCCTACCCGACCGGCGTCGCCGCTTCCTAGCCATGAAGTGGATGATCACTGAGTGCCGGGATAAAAAGCACCAGCGGACACTGATGCCGGAGAAGCTGTCACACAAGCTGCTGGAGGCTTTCCATAACCAGGGCCCCGTGATCAAGAGGAAGCATGACTTGCACAAGATGGCAGAGGCCAACCGTGCCCTGGCCCACTACCGCTGGTGGTAGAGTCTCCAGGAGGAGCCCAGGGCCCTCTGCCGCAAGAAACAGTGTGAGCTACTGCCACGCTGAAAACTACCTGTGGGTTAAGGATGTAGTTCCTTTGTAAGGGTGGGCAGGCCTCGTAAGAAAGATGTAGCAGCATATTCACTATCCGTTAATCCTTCTTTCTTTGAGGCTGGAACTTGCTCTCTCTGCCCCTATTTCCTTGTAAAGAGGGAGCACATTGACTTGGGAATTTCCTCCAGGAAACTCAGGGCTGTTTTCTCTTCCCTTAGGTTGGGGCGGACCTTTGGATATATAAAGGAAGCAGTTTTAGTATCAGAAAAGATTTATTAGAAAATTCTCACGCTGAACTGGTGTAGCATGTGGTGCAGCATTCAGTGAAACTGGCTGGAGGAAATAGGCTTGTTTCCAGAGTTGTCCTTATACAAAATGTATAAAAAGCAGTTTCTGGTGTGACTTGTGCTCTGCCTCCACCCCTTGACATCCCA